CAATGGTTAATAACAAGAGAGAGAAGAGTGTGGCCTGAGGTTGTATAAATGTTTTCTCAATCTTGAATCATTAATTTTCTCCAAGGAAGTTTCTAAAGAATCCCAAATAGTGCACACTATTTCTGAAAGGAACAGGATTTTTTTTTCTAATCATAAAATGGACCCAGACATCTCAGCCTCTTGGTGTAATCTGGATATCAGATGCAATCAGCGAACAGCCTGAGTTTTGGAATTAGATCTGAGTTCAATCCCATATCTCCCATTTACTAGCTGTGTGATCTTGGCTGAATTACTGAAGCTCTCTGAACCTCATTTCGCCATCTGTAAAATGGGGATGTGGTTATCTTCCCCACTACATGGCTCTCGTGAGAATCCGCGGAGATCACATTTGTAAACACTTCTCTCGCTATGCCTGGCACTTTGTTGGGGCCCAATAAAATAAAAATCCATGGACTCTCAGAGGCTCCGGTACTCAAATGAGCCTCCTGGATCCACGTCTCTTTGATTAGCCATCTGCAAGCTGGCATTTCTGAGCGAGGGACTTTTCAAAACAGGCTGCTCAAGTTTCTTGGCCAATAATAGGCGCCGGGTTCTGTGCGGTGGGAACGAGTACCACCAACCCCAGCAGGAGACCAAGCAGAAATCACCATGGGAGTGCAAGCTAAGAAAGGGCAAAAGAAGAAAGAGAAGGGCAGAAAAACAAAACAAAATGAAACCACTCAGGCAGCGACTTACAGTCTTAAAGAGAGAATTCCCGGAAGGGAGACAAGGCAGTTTCTTTTTCTGTGTGACAATAAAAAACGGTAAACAAGCCTCCAGAAGCTCATTCAGCCCCCATATAACTTTTTCGAGAAAGAAAAGGTGCCGTTCTTCCGAGCCCTCCGGCTTAACCACTGCTTCGGTGCTGACTTATTTCCTACGTCTGAGAACTGCCAGAAAATGAGCAATATCTGTTCTGAAGGCTGCAGGCTCTCTCCCCGCCCCCGCGGGGCGGCGCGCACTCACCCACCCGCGCCGGAGCGGACCTTTGGCTTGGCTTGTCAGGGCTTGTCCAGGAGTTCCGCTCCTCTCTCCAACCGGGGTCCCCCTCCAGCGACCCTAAAGCTTCCCAGACTTCCGCTTCAATTCCTGTCCGCACCCCACGCCCACCTCAACGTGGAGCGCAGTGGTCTCCGAGGAGCGCCGGAGCTGCCCCGCCTGCCCAGCGGGGTCAGCACTTCGCATCAAGGCCCAAGAAAAGCAAGTCCTCCAGCGTTCTGAGCACCCGGGCCTGAGGGAAGGTCCTAACAGCCCCCGGGAGCCAGTCTCCAACGCCTCCCGCAGCAGCCCGCCGCTCCCAGGTGCCCGCGTGCGCCGCTGCCGCCGCAATCCCGCACGCGTCCCGCGCCCGCCCCACTTTGCCTATCCCCGGGACTAAGACGGGGTAAGCCTCCACCCGGGCAGGAGAGGGCTCACTTATTTACCTATACTGCTTTCCTCCTCACTAGGCTAGAGAGCATAAGCACTGCCTGCAGCCTAACATCTTGGCTTCTCCATGAAGAATACCATATTTTTTAAACTTTCCAGAAAATAACTGAAAAGGAATCATCAGATCAGGCTCTCCCCTCCCATGGTCTCCCATTATTGCCTCTGATCAGGTCTGAAGGTGAGAAGATGTCTCTCTCTCTTTCTCTCACTAGCTGAGGCTGCTTCCTCCCTGTTTTCTATAGAATCCTGTGAAGCAGCTCCAGCTATGTGTGAAGAAGAGGACAGCACTGCCTTGGTGTGTGACAATGGCTCTGGGCTCTGTAAGGCCGGCTTTGCTGGGGACGATGCTCCCAGGGCTGTTTTCCCATCCATTGTGGGACGTCCCAGACATCAGGTGAGGAAAATTATGATTGGAACATAACAGGAATGCTGACTCATAATGTGTTGAACCTTTTTAGGGGGTGATGGTGGGAATGGGACAAAAAGACAGCTACGTGGGTGACGAAGCACAGAGCAAAAGAGGAATCCTGACCCTGAAGTACCCGATAGAACATGGCATCATCACCAACTGGGACGACATGGAAAAGGTATGGGAGGTTTGCTGCAGCTTGGGCCCTCATTGTGTTTCTCCTCTGTCCCCCAACTCACTAGATCTGGCACCACTCTTTCTACAATGAGCTTCGTGTTGCCCCTGAAGAGCATCCCACCCTGCTCACGGAGGCACCCCTGAACCCCAAGGCCAACCGGGAGAAAATGACTCAAGTAAGTATGCTACCCCAGCACACAACACTGTGTCACTAACTCAGCTCTTTGGATTGCTTTGCAGATTATGTTTGAGACTTTCAATGTCCCAGCCATGTATGTGGCTATCCAGGCGGTGCTGTCTCTCTATGCCTCTGGACGCACAACTGGTAGGTGGCTGGGCGGGACAGCAAGCTGGTTGATGGTGACTTATCACGCCCAATTGTCTCCCAGGCATCGTGCTGGACTCTGGAGATGGTGTCACCCACAATGTCCCCATCTATGAGGGCTATGCCTTGCCCCATGCCATCATGCGTCTGGATCTGGCTGGCCGAGATCTCACTGACTACCTCATGAAGATCCTGACTGAGCGTGGCTATTCCTTCGTTACTACTGGTGAGGCCTGTGGGAGATAAGGGGGAGAGGGGTGTTTGCCACAATGTTTGTATCTGGTTGACAGCTGAGCGTGAGATTGTCCGGGACATCAAGGAGAAACTGTGTTATGTAGCTCTGGACTTTGAAAATGAGATGGCCACTGCCGCATCCTCATCCTCCCTTGAGAAGAGTTACGAGTTGCCTGATGGGCAAGTGATCACCATCGGAAATGAACGTTTCCGCTGCCCAGAGACCCTGTTCCAGCCATCCTTCATCGGTAGGCAACAAACGCCCTTTTCCTGGGAAGGGCTTAAGGACCATGGCCTGTGTCTCTTTTCCAGGGATGGAGTCTGCTGGCATCCATGAAACCACCTACAACAGCATCATGAAGTGTGATATTGACATCAGGAAGGACCTCTATGCTAACAATGTCCTATCAGGGGGCACCACTATGTACCCTGGCATTGCCGACCGAATGCAGAAGGAGATCACGGCCCTAGCACCCAGCACCATGAAGATCAAGGTACTGTTCAGTGACAGACCCAGTGGCAATGCTAATGACCATTCTTTTTCATCTTGACTGACAGATCATTGCCCCTCCGGAGCGCAAATACTCTGTCTGGATCGGTGGCTCCATCCTGGCCTCTCTGTCCACCTTCCAGCAGATGTGGATCAGCAAACAGGAATACGATGAAGCCGGGCCTTCCATTGTCCACCGCAAATGCTTCTAAAACACTTTCCTGCTCCTCTCTGTCTCTAGCACACAACTGTGAATGTCCTGTGGAATTATGCCTTCAGTTCTTTTCCAAATCATTCCTAGCCAAAGCTCTGACTCGTTACCTATGTGTTTTTTAATAAATCTGAAATAGGCTACTGGTAACTTCTTGCGTTGGCCTCCGATCAATACTCGAC